CATGAGGCACCAGCGGCCTGGTCCTGCTCCTGAGACTGTTGACCCACATACTTCTCCTGGCTGAACAGTAGGTTCTTTCTGGAAAAGAGATGCAGGCGGCGTTGCTCACTTCGCTTTGTAAGGAATCACTCCATAACAGTTCACAGAAGTTTGCCTTGTTCTTTTTTTTTTTTTTTTTTTTAAATGTAATAGCGTTACATACACTCCATCTTGTGGGCTTCCATAGTTGATTGAGCCAGTTTCCTTGTGATGGGCATTGGAGTTGTTTGAAGTGTGTGCTATTTTAGTAATGATTCTGTGAACAGCCCTATGTTTGTGTGACTCTGGGAATTCTCCTCAGGGTGGGTTCCTAGAGCTGGGGTTGCTGGGTCAGAGAGCAAATGCACATGTGATTGTTAGGATACTGCTGAGTTCTTATCAGCAGTGTGAGACGATTTCCCCACAGCCTGGCTAACAGAATGTGTTTTCCAGCTTCTGGATTTCTGCTAGTCGGAAGTTAGTCAGCGTAGTTGTAGTTTGCAATTCTGTGTATCTGTGTCTATTGATTTGAGTGGTGGGGGTGGGGCGGGATGTTTGTTTTTGTGGTTTTAAAAGTTACTTACGTATTAAGTGTACTAGCCCTTTGTCTAAATAATTTAGATACTTTATCTGAATTTGTCCTTTTGCTTAACTATGGTATTTTTTGCTGTTCTGAAGCTTTTACTTTTGTAAGGTGATCAGTCTTTTTTTTTTTTTTTTTTTAAGACGGAGTCTTGCTCTGTTGCCCAGGCTGGAGTGCAGTGGCGCGATCTCGGCTCACTGCAAGCTGCGCCTCCCAGGTTCACGCCATTCTCCTGCCTCAGCCTCCTGAGTAGCTGGGACTACAGGAGCCCGCCACTGCACCCGGCTAATTTTTTTTTTGTACTTTTATTAGAGATGGGGTTTCATCGTGGTCTCAATCTCCTGACCTCGTGATCCACCTGCCTCGGCCTCCCAAAGTGCTGGGATTACAGGCGTGAGCCACTGCGCCCGGCCAAGGTGATCAGTCTTGTAGAAATGATTCAGGTTTGGGATCGCTCTGGTGCCTTGATGTAGGGAGTCTGGCCTTTCCAGCCTACCATGCCAGAAGAGGGCTAGAATAGATGCTGAAGGAGACGGTCTCTGTGTCTGCTGGGGGTTGGGGTACCCAGAAAGATCAGGAATAGGAAGAAACAGTGATTCTTAACTCCATTGCTTGGAACCCTGCAGATTCACTGTCTGGAGAGAATGAGAAAAAAGAGGCTGGTGCACCCGAGACCAGCTAAAGCAGTGTTGGGGGTCCTCCCAAAGCTGCCCCTGTGGGTTTTGTGCAGTCCAGGTAGAAACCATTGGAGATAGTGAGGGGAGCCACGCTGCGGCTTGGGTCAGAGTGGTGACAGAGCAAGTGGGATGTGGCTGATGGGATGAGGCGATGGGAGCACGGAAGCAGCAGAGGCTGTCTAGGAGATTGGGAGTCTTTGATCCCCATACCAGAGACCAGGTATGTAGTGCATCTTGTTGCTGGTGGCTAGTGATGCCATCTTAAATACTATCGTGTGTGTTTGCTGTTTCATTATAGGATGTGTTAACTTCTTGTTAGAAACTGGGGGGCCGGGCGCGGTGGCTCGTGCCTGTAATCCCAGCACTTTGGGAGGCCGGGGTGGGCGGATCACGAGGTATGTAGATCGAGACCATCCTGGCTAACATGGTGAAACCCTGTCTCTACTAAAAATACAAAAAATTAGCCGGGCACGGGCCCCTGTAGTCCTAGCCACTCAGGAGGCTGAGGTAGGAGAATGGCGTGAACCCAGGAGGCGGAGCTTGCAGTAAGCCGAGATCACGCCACTGCATTCCAGCCTGGGCGACAGAGCAAGACTCCGTCTCAAAAAAAAAAAAAGAAAGAAAGTGGGGATGGGAAGGACTAAGCAAAGAAGACAGTAGTTTTTCAGGGACCGTTAAACACAATCTTCAGCAAACAAATCCAGAGCAGCCCTCTTCCCATGAGAATATATTGGTAGAGTTTTAGGGAGAGATGAGGAATTTGGAATTTCTGGAAATTATTGCAGAGGCCTACAGGATATGATCTAGGTCAGTGGTAGTTGAAACTTTTTTTTTTTTTTTAAAAGAAGGAAACCATTGGAAAAAAAAATCTTGCTGGTTCCCTGGTCTCTGAGGGCAGTTCCAGACCTTTCTTGGTCTTCCTGTGCTCACAATTGGGCTTCTGAGGAGTCTCTCAGCATCCCCAGAACTGCTGTCCTGGTCTTTCCAGTGGCCATTGTGGGTCTCTTTGAAGTTGAATCTGCCCTTGACGTCCACCACACTCTGTTCTCTGACTAATTAGAGAGGGCAAACGGGAGGGTGAGAGTCCAGGAGGGAAACCCGGAATGGCTTCTGCTGAGGTAGAGGGGGATCAGTTTGAAGTGAGGAAAGCAACTTTGAAGCAAGGATAAAGATGAGAACTGGGCACTTGGAGGGATTCTGGGGCTAGGGCTTGGTGACACTGATGCCTCCTGTTCCCACAGAAACCTGCAAGATGGCTTAGGGATGCAGGGCAATAGAGCAAGGGATCCAGGCTGAGGGGGCCGAAGGGAGGCACGTGAGGAGCTGTATTCAGAACTTTCTGTCCCACCTACAAAGATTTTCCTTTTGGCATTCCACTCAGATCCCCCCTGTTTTTACCTCAACCTTAGGGCTTCCTTGCTTTGGTTACTGTTAGCACCATGATTTGTTCCTAAGGGATCGTAACACCTTAAAAATCCCAGTCCAAGTGCTGTAAGAGACACCTTTCTCCAGGCCTCCTCAACACAGTTTCTTTTGAAGACTGCTCTTCTCTTTCAACTTTATTTACAGGTGAAGGAAGTGTGCAGTAGAGAAGTTACAGCTTCTCACAGCTAGTGGGAACAGTAATCAAGGCTAGGAAACCTGAGTCATCTTGTTGGCTGTGTGCCCCAAATAGAAAGAACGCTTTCTGGCCAGGTGCAGTGGCTCACACCTGTAATCCCAGCACTTTGGGAGGCCGAGGAGGGCGGATTATGAGGTCAGGAGATGGAGACCATCCTGGCCAACATGGTGAAACCCCGTCTCTACTAAAAATACAAACATTAGCTGGACATGGTGGCGTGTGCCCGAAATCCCAGCTACTTGGGAGGATGAGGCAGGAGAATCGCTTGAACCAGGGAGGTAGAGGTTGCAGTGAGCCGAGATCACGCCATTGCACTCCAGCCTGGCAACAGAGCGAGACTCTGTCTCAAAAAAAAAGAGAGAATACTTTCTAATACCTCAGCTGTCACAAGTGATGCCTCCTGTACTGTGAGCCAGAGGGGTCAGCCCAAAGGGAAGGGAGGCCTTATCGAAAAGGGCAGATGCCTGAGGCCCCCTCTGTTGGTTGCACCTTGGGGCCAGGATTCTGACTGTAGCACTCAATGTCTTATTTGATGTTTCTGTTTCGTTCATATTATGAATTACTAGGTCATGGTTTAGTCTTAATAAGATTCCTCATTTGTATTAATAAAGGTCAGCTTATTTGCACGTGGACTGTAGTTGGATTTTTCCCATTTCTGTGTGTATGCATTCCCAGTTAGAGCTCCTTCTGTAAGAAGACTGAAGCTTAAGTAAGACACAGCCTGGGTTTATGACTGGTGTCTTAATTTGTTTTCTGCTGCTTTAGCAGAATATCAAGCTGGATAATGAACAGAAATTTATTAGGCTCTTGGTTCTGGAGGTTAGGGAAGTCCAAGAGCATGGCGATGGCATCTCGTGAGGGCTTTTGGGCTCTATCCTCTTGTGATGGATGGTGGAAGGGCAGCGAGTGCGTCAGAGAGAAAGGGGGCTGAACTTGTCCTTTTTATCAGGAACCCACTTTCATAATAAAGCCGTCACCTATTAAATGTCCCACCTCTCAGTGCTGTTAAAATGACAAATTTTAACGTGAGCTTTGGAGAGGACATATGAAAACATATTAGCTGGTCATGCTGGAGAAGTTGGGGATCAGAACATCAAAATATGGCAAGGCGTGGTAACTCATGCCGGTAATACCCGCACTTTGGGAGGCCGAGGCAGGTGGATCACCTGAGGTCAGGAGTTCGAGACCAGCCTGGCCAGCATGGCAAAACCCCATCTCTACTAAAAATACAAAAATTAGCTGGGCGTGGTGGTGCACGCCTGTAGTCCCAGCTACTAGGGAGACTGAGGCAGGAGAAATGCTTGAACCCAGGAGGCGGAGGTTGCAGTGAGCCGAGATCTCACCACTGCACTCCAGCGTAGGCAACAGAGCAAGACTCTGTCTTAGAAAAAAAAAAGAACATCAGAATGTGAAAAAACCTGAAATGAATTTAGAAGTTTAAAACAGTTTCTTACAACAAAAAATAATAGCTTTTAAGTCAAAATATGTAATGTAGGAAATGTCGGAATTCAGTGAAAATGAGTGACCTTTACATAGGCTTAGCTGTTCACTGGTAGCAGCAAAAATAGGCCCTTGAGTCCAAGCTAGACTTGAATTCTGATTCTTCCAGACTTTGTGCAGTGAAGTCAGATGAGGGTAACAGGACCTAGCGTGTGATACCCTTAGCACTCTTACTACTCTTGCTAAGTAATTATGTGATTAGAGTTTGGAATGAAACTTCCAGAAATGTTATAATTGAGGCTTGGCGCGGTGGCTTATGCCTGTAATCCCAGCACTTCGGGAGGCTGAGGTGGGTGGATCATGAGGTCAGGAGTTCGAGACCAGCCTGGTCACCATGGTGAAACCTTGTCTCTACTAAAAATACAAAAATTAGCTGGGCGTGGTGGTAGATGCCTGTAATCCCAGCTACTCGGAAGGCTGAGGCAGGAGAATCGCTTGAAACGGAGGTTGCAGTGAGCCGAGGTCGCGCCACTGCACTCTAGCCTGGGCAACAAGAGTGAAACTCTGTCCCCCTCCAAAAAATAAATAAAAATAAAATATATAATTGTTACCTATCAAAATTCTGAGGGAAAGCCAGGCGTGGTGGCTCACACCTATAATCCCAGCACTTTGGGAGGCCGAGGCGGGTGGATCAACTGAAATCAGGAGTTCAAGACCAGCCTGGCTAACGTGATGAAACCCCGTCTCTACTAAAAATAGAAAAATTAGCCAGGTGTGGTGACACACACCTGTAATCCCAGCTCTTCGGAAGGCTGAGGCAGGAGAATCGCTTGAACCTGGGAGGCAGAGGTTGCAGTGAGCCAAGATCATGCCATTGCACTCCAGCCTGGGCGATGAAAGTGAAACTCTGTCTCAAAAGACGACAACGATAAAAAAAACAAAGTTCTGCGGGAAGAAGACAACTAGAGACATGCTGTTGGCCACACATAGTGCTCTTGGGGCTGCTTAAGTCTGTGGAGTTCTGGGGAAGAAGGTAAGAGCGATGGCTTTGCAGGAGCTCTAGTGATGACATGAGATTGTTCTTTATTTTTCTTCAGCTGGTTTTCCCATGGGCTATGCAGCAGCAGCTCCTGCCTATTCTCCTAACATGTATCCTGGAGCGAATCCTACCTTCCAAACAGGTATGTGCTGGGTGGTAAAATGCTTTGTACGTGTGAACTCAGGCCATTGCCTTCTTTGTTCCAGGTTACACTCCTGGCACACCTTACAAAGTGTCCTGTTCCCCCACCAGCGGGGCTGTGCCACCGTACTCCTCCTCCCCGAACCCCTACCAGACTGCCGTGTACCCTGTGCGAAGTGCCTACCCCCAGCAGAGCCCGTATGCACAGGTATGCTTGGGTACACACTGCTGTGTGGGAAGCCCTGTGTCAGTTGTCTCTCTTCTCCCCACAGCAAGGCACGTACTACACACAGCCGCTGTATGCAGCACCTCCTCACGTCATCCACCACACCACGGTGGTGCAGCCCAACGGCATGCCTGCAACGGTGTACCCTGCTCCCATCCCCCCTCCTAGAGGCAACGGGGTCACCATGGGCATGGTGGCTGGGACCACCATGGCCATGTCAGCAGGTAAGTCCTCGTTCCTGCGGTGTCTGTCCTATAGCCTCATGTCATGTGCTGCTCTTTCTTCCAGGTACCCTGCTGACTGCTCACTCCCCAACTCCTGTCGCCCCCCACCCGGTCACTGTGCCCACGTACCGGGCCCCAGGAACGCCCACTTACAGCTATGTGCCCCCTCAGTGGTGATCACCTGCAAATGTAAGTGACCAGGGAAGGCTGGGCTAGCCTTTGTGTGACTGAGTGTCTGTCTTCCTTTCTGCAGGTTTGAGGACGGAGCTGTGCAGTCACATTATTGGGGATTCCACAGCTGGTGCTGCAGGCCTTGCGCCTCCAACCAGGACTTTCTTCTTAATGCTCTCGACACTTAGCTAAACACGACTATATCCCGGCCCAGCAGGCCCCAGCGCCGTTAGTCTCCAGCTGACTCTGTGGGTTGGTCTTAAAGCAAATTCTGTTTTGTGGACTGCCTGGCAATTTTTTAGCTAACTGTAATGATAAAAAGGGAGTATTAATCTATTCTGAATCATATCTAGTTGAATGCATGTTTAAAAAAACAAACACAAAAAGCTTGCTCAATCTACCTGCAGTGACTGATGCAAAACCATCATATGCAAAATCCAAAGGAATGGAAACGTATTTTACAACTTGTATCACTAATGCACTGTTGTAATGTATGCAAAGTCTTACAGTTATAAGTGTTAAAGTGAATTTCTTCATAGAGCATCTGAAATATCTTAGATGATTCTTCAACCTTTTGGGGTTGATGTGGGTTGCCAGTTAGGGATGTGGACATTTTAGTTTTCAGCGACCTGTTTCTTTGGCACTGACTGTCCTGGGAGGGAGTTGCGAGGTTTGGGAGAGAGTAGGGAAGCCACAGCTGCTTGGGTGCAGCTGGTTCATGGACATCCCTTTGAGTTTAGGCTTGGTGGAGTCAGTGGAACAGGGACATGCTTAAAGCTCATCATGAAAGATTATGGTAGTGTGGCCAGTGAAATTTGGGGCGAGGGGGGTGGTTTATGTGTCAGCAAAGCAGTTTCTCTGCTATCTAAATTTTCATTACAGTTCTCTTAGAGAGATGATGTTTTTATATGTCTTTATTGGAAAAGTCCTATGTAAAACTAAATTATTTTCCTGGGATGGAAGAAATGTGAAAGAGAAACAGCCATGCTTGCAGGAGGTATTGTCCTCTGCTTTATTTAGCTTAGAAAATCATTCCTTTTTTTTTTTTTTTCCTGGAGAAATGTTTGAATCAGCTGAAAACAGGTAGGCATTGCTGTTTTTCCCCAACAAAGAAGGGCAAAGGTTTCAGCTGTATGTTATGAAGAAAGTGGTATATTTAAGAATGAGTTAAAAGGGAACAAAACTTTATTTAAAATTCCTCCAATTTCTTGTAGAAAGGCAGGGCCGTGGATATGTCTGGAAATGTAGAAACCTGTAGCTGCTTCTGGGATCACCCACCTGATGGTGGTGACTTGTCTGCTGAGGCCGGCTGGAGGGGACGCTTAGAGATGGGGCGAGGGGGAGGCCAGTGTCTGTTGTCTGCGAGCCTCTCCTGCCATCTCTTTTGCAGCTGAGGGCACTTGGCACAAAGCAAGCACAGACAGCAGAGAGGGCCAGGCAGTGCTGGAGTGCGTTTGCTGGCAGGGTTTATTGTGGGAGAGGAATTTGAGTTTAGGATCTGAATCTTGTACATAAGAAATGAAAAGGCTTCCCTCCACCCCGCCCCCAAAATATGCCCGTCCTGTATCCATGAGAGTGCATGTCGGTTCTCAGTGAGGGTCAGAGTGGGGGTGGGGGATGTAAGGCCTGGGTCCCTTTCAGCGGCCTCTAGGGCAGGAGCGTGCGTCTTCTTCCCAGTGCAGTGGTGGTTTGAGTGCTGTGGGCTCTGGTGGGGAGGGGGCTCTGCTCCTCTTCATTTGCTGGTAGCTGGGTCAGGGCACTGGCGCCCAGTGAGGATGCCCACTAGCATTCTGCCCCAGTTGGTTGGTGGGGGGACACCTGACCACTGAGCCTTTGGTAACCTTATTTTTTATAGTAAGTACTTCTTATAATTTTCTTTTTCACATCTTATTTTATAAGAAGTTTAGGAATATTTTTGCATGGATCATTGTAAACAGCAGATTCTTTATTCCTGATGTCTATTAACATAGAATGTTTACTGATAAGTACTTTAAATTGCTTCATGAGCACTTAATCCATCTTAGTGTCTATGTGTGGGGGCAGACATTTACCGCAGGCACACAGTTTGTGCCCCTTTCTTCAAGTCTCTGTTGGTAATTCCATCTGTTTAGTGGATGGTTGGCAGGATTAGTAGGTTCTAACGGTTCCAGGGGTTCAGCTGACCAAGTAGCAGAGAAGTCTTTTTTCCCAATTGAGTGCTAATAGATTAGGATAAAATACTCACAATGTTAGTGTATGCTTTTAAAAAGCCCCACACAACAAAATGGAAACATACATGTACAACTCCTGTGAGGGCTGGAGTCTTGGGGTTCAGGAGGAGGTTAGAAGTTACAGGCATCTCTTCAGGCTTGCTTGGTACTTGGCACACACAGGATGGTGTTTTAAAGAGTGGGCTGCACCCCCCACACGCCATTTACATCAGCTTCATAAACACTTTTCTTCCTCCCTGTAACTTAACCTTTTTTCCCTTTTATGAAGTTGAGAGGCTTTATGAAATAAGTTTGCATTGCACATCCGTGCAGAAATCTTTCTGACTTTGAAATTTTTAGGACGTCAGCTGTCAGATACGAAAGGTAGATATCAGGTAAGAATCTGGACTTAGGAAATAGTCACAAAACTGTCATAGGTTGTAATTTTATCAACATTCGCTTCTAGTAAAATTAAAGTCAATTAAGAAATAGAACTTGGGTCAAAATTCTGTTACAAAGCTTCATAATTTGTCCCGAAGCATATGGTGGAGCATTCTGAGAAATTTGCTTTTTGTGTGTTTGACATTCCTAATTTGGGAGTCCTTCAGCTGAATTACTATTCTTTTAGAAGTTGAGACAGCAGGTAAGCAAAGGACCTAGTTCATGTAAACATGGACATCATGATGGCTATTTAAAAAATATTTGTTCTACACCTTCTCCCCTGAGGCTTGGGGAGTGTGTTCAGCCGCTGCAGTTTCTCTGCTCATGGAGGTCTTGTTTGGATCTGTGCTGGCGGCTGAGCATTTAGTGTGAGCCAGTGACCCATGAACTTGCCGCTCTGTGAGGGCCAGAGTCAGGGCCAGTCATGGTAATGGGCCTGAAGGCACTTCCAGAACCTTTTATGTCTCTCGTGAGCCATCTGTTAAGAACGTTCTTCTTGGTGTGGTTTGTAGGCCTACCTGTCGCTATTCTGGGAAACCTTCTTGAGTGCTATGCAAATGTGTTCACAGGCAATGGGGGTGGTCCTGAGCCTTGGGGTGGGCACCTGGTCAGTGAGTGTCTTGCCCTTCCCCAGCTGGGCATACAGTACCTTGCTCTTTCTGGTGGCATCATCTGGCTGTGATGAATGAGGTCTAGGAAATAATTTGCATGTGTCTTGGGGGACACAACAGTAACGAGAGGAAATACATTATTACAGCAACTTGCGACGTACTAATACCTGTCAGTGTTGGCCCCCGTAAGGTATGTAAGGCACCTGTGAGTGCCAGTGAGTGCTGGTGAAAGGCCAACATGTACTAGTTATGTAAGTATTGGTGTCTGCTTTAAAAAAGGAGACCCAGACTTCACCTGTCCTTTTTAAACATTTGAGAACAGTGTTACTCTGAGCAGTTGGGCCACCTTCACCTTATCCGACAGCTGACTGTTGGATGTGTCCATTGTCGCCAGTTTGGCTGTTGCCCGGACAGGACAGGACCTCCATTGGGCGCAGCAGCAGGTGGCAGGGGTGTGGCTTGAGGTGGGTGGCAGCGTCTGGTCCTCCTCTCTGGTGCTTTCTGAGAGGGTCTCTAAAGCAGAGTGTGGTTGGCCTGGGGGAAGGCAGAGCACGTATTTCTCCCCTCTAGTACCTCTGCATTTGTGAGTGTTCCCTCTGGCTTTCTGAAGGGCAGCAGACTCTTGAGTATACTGCAGAGGACATGCTTTATCAGTAGGTCCTGAGGGCTCCAGGGGCTCAACTGACCAAGTAACACAGAAGTTGGGGTATGTGGCCTATTTGGGTCGGAAACTGCATGTTTCAGAAAGTTTGTCTCTTTTTCCTACTCATTATTTGAAGAAGAGAGAGCCTGTGGGGATAGCCTTATCTTGGTCCACAGGACTGAAGTGAAGTCACTTGGGAAGGGGAGACAGAGGATGAGCGGCGTCTGTGTAGGGACCCCCCCCCGGGCCTGCAGAAGGGTGGTGTGCTCCCAGGACTGGCATGACAGGTGTCTCCTCCTCACCACAGGCTGTGCCCATGAGTCCCTGTGCAGACCAGTGGGCAAGGCAGCTGGGCCAGATCTCAGGCCAGCCGTTTGTGCTCCTAGCAGGGTTGCTGTGCTGGCCACACGGAGAGGCCCTAGAGAGCCTCATGGATTGTAACTAAAGAAGAAACGGTTCCTTTTTGTTTTTTTAAAAATGATTTTTAAATACCGTTTTTTACACCGTTCTCTCGGTACTTTTTTTAAGCTAAGTCAGCATTGTCTTCCAGTGTTAAAGGCATCCCTCACCTCTGCATTGAACTTACGTATCCATGCCAAGGAATGGAATTTCCATCCTGAGCCAGTTCAGTTAGGTGTCAATTGATACTATTTTAATTTTTTATGCAATCTGATGAGATGAGCTCAGATTTAAAAATCTCAAAAGCACGTTTATTGTAACAAGAATTGTTATGTATTAATACTGCAGTTTTCAATAAAGATTGACTTGTGTTGCATATTGTGGTTTTCATGATTTCTCCATATGGGT